CCAAACATCAAGAGAACAGTCAATTTGGCCCAAAAGTAAAGGAGCGACAGTGAAAGCAAAGAGAGCATGCAAGGAAAGGAAGGGAGGAGATAGAGCGAGAGTGTGTGTGGTGTGTGTGAAATTATGACCAGAAGAGTATATGAGAAGAACCTGAATTAGAAGATTCGAGGGAAGAAAGAAGAGGAAGTGCCTCCAGGAGCGAGGGAAATGGAAGGCAGGGCGGCGAGCTCCGGAGAGATTTGTGGAAGGGCATCTCTGCCTGGACTGGATCTGAAGATCTGGAAGAGGATCTGAGCTACATGGATAATACAGACTACCACGCAGCAGACGCTGTTGACTTGTGCCTCAGTTTCCCGCCCGAGTCATGGAGCAGAGGGCTTAGAAATAAATCCTCACCCAAGGAAGAAATATCCTGGTAAGCCAGGTTGGTCTCAACATTCAGGAGAGCCTGCTCCCACTCTGGTGGGACAAAGACCACCAAAATCGTGCTTATATTCCCTGCCTTGACTCCCACCTCAGTGTGGTCCCTGGTGTCTGCTCCTCAGCCATCGCATATCCGGGGCGGCCTGGGCTCACCCGGAACAGATTTTTTCCTCCTTGGATGACTCCGTCATGGACACCTCAGCCCAGGACAAGCAGAGAGCAAACCCTGGCAGCGAGAGGCTGGAGTGCGGGACCTGCTACAAGCCGAGCACCTCTCGGCCAGCGCCCTCGCCAGGACTCTCCCGCTCAGGCCCCCTGCGCAGTCTCTGTTACTGTCACTTCCGGAGGTTCGCCGCCTCAAACCTCCCTCCGGAAGCAAGCTGCTGTGCCTTGTAGCGTGTGGATCCGGAGCCGATTCCCAGAACACGAAGGGGGGAAAAAACGCTTCTAATGATCCCTCAGAACTTGCATATTTTCATACGCTTTTCTGGGGGGAGGCACTAATTGGGGCGCTTTTCCTTTGCGAACTTACTTATCTTAAAGTCGGAGCGGAAAATAAAGCACGCACGCAACCCAATTTCCGGAGAACCGAGATTGCGACGAACAACCAGGAAGCGGCTGGGTTGAGAGCTGTCCCCGGTTCTCCGTTCTGCTCTCGGGGGCACCTTCCGGGGTTCCTAAGCCGCGGGGCCCCTCGCTGCCCCTCGAGGCCCTTTCCCTGACCTAGGCTTTGGCCTGGGCTACTCGTTCCGGAGCCGCCATGTCGTCCGACTTCGAAGGTTACGAGCAGGACTTCGCGGTGCTCACTGCAGAGATCACCAGCAAGATTGCGAGGGTCCCACGACTCCCGCCTGGTGAGAGCCTTGCCCGGCTGGACGAGGGTGCTTAGCAATTTCTTGGTATTATTGTTTGTTTCAGATGAAAAGAAACAGATGGTTGCAAATGTGGAGAAACAGCTTGAAGAAGCGAAAGAACTGGTATGTACAGACAGTAATGTATTTTAACACACTTTTAAATCACATTTTTCTTTCCCTCTTCTAGCTTGAACAGATGGATTTGGAAGTCCGAGAGATACCACCCCAAAGTCGAGGGATGTACAGCAACAGAATGAGAAGCTACAAACAAGAAATGGGAAAACTCGAAACAGATTTTGTGAGTCAAATTCGACCCTTTGTCATATTTACCTCACTCTCTCCCTTTTTGTTTTGTTTTATAGAAAAGGTCACGGATCGCCTACAGTGACGAAGTACGGAATGAGCTCCTGGGGGATGATGGGAATTCCTCAGAGAACCAGGTAGAATGCTAATCAGGAAGGCCCGGTGGGTGTTTTATCTTTTTTTTGTGCATTCATGTTGCAGTTGATAAAATTACGTGAAGAGGTGAGTACTTCCTAGCTTCTTTTTTTTTTTTACTGATTTTTTTTTCCCCCTTTTTCTTTTTCAGAGGGCACATCTGCTCGATAACACAGAGAGGCTGGAAAGGTCATCTCGGAGACTAGAGGCTGGATACCAAATAGCAGTGGAAACCGGTAAGAATTCTGAGAGTGAGCAAATTGTCTTGATTTTTCCTCACTCAAATTTTCTTTTCCGTAGAGCAAATTGGTCAGGAGATGTTGGAAAACCTTAGTCATGACAGAGAAAAGATACAGCGAGCACGTGAAAGAGTAAGTACAATTGATACAGTTTTTTCACATATGAACTTCTGTTTTGTTTTGTTTCTTCTTGTAGCTTCGGGAAACAGATGCTAATTTGGGAAAAAGCTCCAGGATTCTGACAGGGATGTTGCGAAGGTAAGAGCAAGGTAGGGACATATCTTTCTCTCTGTGTGTTTTTGTGTGTGTTTTTTCTCCTTTGCTGTCTCCTAGAATCATCCAGAACCGCATCCTGCTCGTCATCCTAGGGATCATCGTGGTCATCACCATCCTGATGGCGATCACTTTTTCTGTCAGAAGACACTGATGTATCTGCTCTCCCTTGATAAACAGCAACAACAGCTTGTTCTGAGTAATTAAGACAAAATGGTCACATGAATCATTCTGTTGCGCTGACAGGCCCCAGGTGACCCTCTCTCTCCCTCACCGCCGTTGGGCTGAAGTGCAAAGAGTGTAAAAATATTTTCTATTCCTGTTTGCATGTGGGTTGGTTTCCTTTTCGAGGTTTGTCTTCACCCAGATTCGTTTTTTAGAGGGGAAGGTGAATGTTTATTTACCTTTTTGCTAATGTCATCAACTAGCCAAAATAGCCCCAGTGACACTCCTAGCCCTCTGGACGTGTCAAGGGCCGTGGTTTGGGAGAGGACATGATGAGTCAGTCACGAGAGCTTCTGTTTGTCACCCGCCTCTTGTTGCTGAAAAGCTCTTCTGTGATGTCTGAGGATAAAAATGCAGCAAAAAGCAGGGGATGGAGTCAGTGACCCCGTCCAGCAAGCCAGCCCTGTTCCTACACAGGCCTCATGAATATAGTCATCAACCTGCCTGAGTGCTTTCATTGTAAAGGTCGGTATTTAATGTCGGTTGTACAGGAAATTGACTTAGCACTTTCCCTGTTTTTCTATTGCATAATTTTTTTTTTAACCCAAAGATATTTTTTTTGCTGAGCCTGCCCAGTATTCACTGTTCACAACTTTGATTACTGGCTACAAGAAATATTTTCTTGCCTTCCCCAAATCCCATACTCCCCAGAATCTGCTGGCAAAGTGAGCCCTGGTACAGGATTTAATTGTGACCTCGTCTTCCCTGACCTGTGTAAGCATCTCTGTATCCTTTCGGTTTTAATATCTGCACTGCCAAAAGCAGTCCTCATACTTGCAAAAGGTCTGACAAGGTTCTCTCCACATACATTCCAGTATGTAAAGAGACCATGAATATTTCAGTAAGAGCAAGAACATGACTCCATCAGTGTGAAATTTCAAATGTGATTATAAATATGGGAGAGTCCTATAGGAGGGTCCACCAGAGATAAACTTCACGGAAAACGTTCCCTAACCTCCTTTAAAAGAATAGAGGATGGCAGATTGTTCCAAAAGGAATGGCTTGGGTTTTTAACTAACAAATGTTAGCAAGCCTTTCTTGAATTCACTATGTATTCAAACTTCTAATATGCTTTGTGATTTTTTTCTTTCATTTCTTTCTGTCTGAGGTAACCAGGAATTGCGTTCAAAATGAGCTCATTTGTGATCAGGCTTAAAAGTTGCCCAAGCTGAGGTCGTTTCCCCCCAGTCACAAAGCAGAATGTTTTTCTCAAGACTTCATAGGCACTTACTGGTCCGTACTATCTTTGGAATATAATTAGAAGCTTTGAATCCTTGAAAAGCAAACCTGTTCTCTTCATCAAAAATGCTAACCACCTGTGCCCGTGGATCAATATCACCTGGATGTAGTGCTTGATATTTTTCCCAACTCAGAAGAAAACCATTATGGTTTAGAGAGGAAATGCAGAATGGCAGAATCCACCAGAGAAATTGCACTTATCGAAACAGGCCAAGGCCTGCATGTGTTCGGATAAATCATTTAGTATTGTGTAAATAAAGCTGCAGCCTTTACTTCGGAGGGATGGTGTGGGATTTTGGCCGAGGGAAGCAGGACAGAGAAGGAGCAGGAAGCTATGCTAATTTTCCTGTCAGCTTAAGGGATCCGTCTCAGCAAGAATCTTGTATTCTGATAACGGAATGCTGTACGTGCTGACCACATCTAAGAACCATTAAAAAGCAAGGAAACAAACAAACAACCCTTTTCTCATTCCGACACACGAATAGTCATCGAGTATTACACCAGCCCCTCTGGTGGCTTCCTTCAAAACTGTTGATCTTAGCTAAAGTGTATAACCAGTTACCAGCTGCACTTCGCACGGCCATCCCGTCCACAATGCAGCAGACTCTTCCCAAGGCCACCTAGCAAGCAAGGTTGATCGGATCATCTAAACTGGCCGCCTCCTGAATATTTCACTGAATCCTGGCGTTCATGTTGAAGCAGACAAAATGAGAAAGGAGGAGGGCATTGCTCACCTCTCAATAGCTTTTTTCGTTCAAGTTCTATGTCTTTATCAGCTCTTGCCTGTGATTTTACCCCAATTCAACCTTGGGAGTGGGAAGAATATGAACAGATAACCCTTGGCCTAACAGCTCCATCAAACCTCCTTGAGAGCAACTACCTAGGCCAGGCTAGTGAGTGCTTTGTGAGGAAGCTGGTCAGAAGGTTCCCTCAACTCCTTCCTGGTCCTCCTGGACACTGCAGAAAAGACTTAGGGGATCCCCAGCAGAGGCCAATTGCTCTCCTTCCTTCCCTGCCCCACCAGGAAAGGAATAACGTCCACAGACTTGAAGCAGATAGTGAAGTAGATCTGTGAGAGGTTCTAGGTACTTAGTGTGTAGACTTTGACGAATATTTCTCAAGTTGGGAGCCCTTGTTAAAAATGATGTTTAAGGGAGTGGTTGGGGGGAAGATGAAGGCATGGAGGAGGAAGAAGAGAAGGAAGCCCTTGCCATATAAAATTCATGCAGACTAAACAGTTTCCCTGACAGAATAAATAAAGTGGATGCTACCCCACTCCAGAATCAAAAGCAATTTAATTAAAGTCTCTTAAGTTGTAAAGAGTTTTAAATGATCCGTGTTGAAGGCGAATGCCTGCAAATGCAGTGGGTCTGACGTCAGCTGCCGGGCCTGGGCTGGGAGGCCATTTGCTATTCTGTTTAAGGCAGGCTGGATTGTCTTATTTTGGAACCAGCTTGGTGGGGGGTTTGCTTTGCTACTGCTTCTGAGCCCTGAGCTTCAAAGGCTGAAATTAATGGTGAACAAAATTGTGCGGCTCTGGCCATCCCATGCGGGGCAAGCCCATTGAGGGTTATCATTAAGTAAAGAAATAAAGAGGGGGAAAAAAGCCTGCCTGTTCCAAAAACCTCATCAGATAATGACCTCAGTGATTGGGTTTTCATTACCAAACAGCATCCAGAGATTATCAACCCATAGAAGAAGGGAGGGGAAAAAAAAGAAAGAAAGGAAAAGCAACTGTCTTTCTCTCCCTCTCTTTCTCCTTTTTTTTTGCACATCTTTTCTTTAAAACTGTCAGATCATTTCAGTATTTCAAATCCGAGGAAAACAGCCTGCCTGCTGCTGTATTTGAAGTTGTAATGGTGTCAAAAAGTCACGACTGACTGACAGCCGTCAGTCCCAGAGGGGCTCATTAAATCATAAAAACTTGACAAGGAAATAATTGCGCATTGCCAGCAACTTGGCGCCTGTTTAGACGTTTTTATTTTCTTTCATTATTAGTCCCCACCATTACGTTCATTAACAAATTGCATTAAACAACTGTTAAGGGCTAATGATTTGTTTATCGCTTTTTTTTATTATTATT